AGCAGGTGAAGGGGAACCCTCCCCCCACCCCGCCCCGAAAATCCTGGAACAGGTTGAATAGAGGAACGGAGCAGGTGGGAGCAGGGACGTGAGAGGAATAGGAGGCCAAGGGCGGTGGGAAACCAGACTATGCCTTCATTTCCCCCCACCCCCGGGGAGAAGCTGCAACCAGTTTTACAGGACACTCCTGGCCTTGCCCGAGATCAATGACCCCATTCAGAGAGGGTTGATGGCACAACGCGGCAATGCCGGCAGCCAAGGGGTTAACCTTAGGCCAGCTGGCTCTGGGGTGGTGCGAGGGGGTGGGCCGCCACCCCCTCCGGTTGCCTTGGCACCATTGTAGGCGCCTGCTCTGCTGCTGGGAACCTCCGCAGAGCCCAAGGCCCTTCGTTGCCAGTCTGCTCCCCACTCTCTGTCCCAAGTGGTTCCAGGCGCTGAGCCCTTAGGCTTCGTCTGGATTCCCATCCTCCACCCCAGGAGAGGTTGGCTCGGCCTGGCTGGTGCAGGCGGGTCCAGCCCAGGCACAGACATGCAGATGCGCAGTCTCTAGGGCTGCTCCTTAGCCTCCTGGGTTAGCAGCCGGGAGCCATCTGCGCTTTCTCGCCGAGAAAGCCGAGGCTGAACGGATAGGGGGCAGGGAGGGGACGGGGGTGGGGGGTGGGGGTCCCGGAGGTGAAGACCTCCTTTCCCCTGGCGGCAGGGGGAGATCAGAGACACCACGGAGCACAGGTCAGAAACAAGGGAGTAGAGAGGTCGGAGCCAGAGACTCGAGGCGAGGCGAGGCGAGGAGGAGCGAGGAGTCTCGGGCCCAGAGTGTGGGGGTGGAGGGCAGGCCCCCTGCTCCTCCTTCCAATCTCTGCTTCTCCCGGGTACCCCCTCCGCCCTCCGTGGGGCCCGGGCTCTGCCCCTCCCCTCAGACCCTGCACCCTCTGCGGATTGGTCCTCGGCCTGCTGGGGGGCGGGGCCCGAGGGCCCTGACGTCACTGGCCGAGGGGGGCGGGCGGCTGGAGGAGGGGGTGACGGGGCCCCGGCTCAGCACCTCGGAGAGCTCCCTCCCCGGCCTTGTTTTGCTCTGGCATCGCCGCCGGGGGAGGGAGCGAGGGGGCCGGGCACCGGGCGCAAAGGCAGGGGGATGGCCATGGAAGGGTTGAGGGGCCCCGTCGGACAGAGGGCCCAGCCGTGATCCAGCGACGGGTTTGGGGCTCCGGGAGGGGTGGGGGGGCAGCGGGCGGCGGCAGCAGTGGCCGCACATCTGGATGGAAGCGAGCTTTGTCCAGACCACCATGGCTCTGGGGCTGTCCTCCAAGAAAGCGTCCTCTCGCAACGTGGCTGTGGAGCGTAAGAACCTGATCACCGTGTGCAGGTGGGCACCGCTAGTGGGCGGGGGCTGGGGTGCCACTGCCCCATCTCCCCACCTCGCCGCCCAGGTTCTCTGTGAAAACGCTGCTGGAGAAGTACACAGCGGAGCCCATCGATGACTCATCGGAGGAGTTTGTCAATTTTGCAGCCATTTTAGAGCAGATCCTCAGCCACCGCTTCAAAGGTGGGCCCAGCGCCCCTCCCCCAGCGGTCCCTTCTTGCTGAGCCCCCTCCCTGCCCTGGCTCAGCCTGTGCCCCAGCAGGTCCAGTGAGCTGGTTCAGCTCAGACGGGCAGCGGGGCTTTTGGGACTATATCCGGCTGGCCTGCAGCAAAGTGCCCAACAACTGTGTGAGCAGCATCGAGAACATGGAGAACATCAGCACAGCCCGGGCCAAGGTGAGGGGCCTGAAGCAAGCAACTGCTCTCTGGGGCAGCAAGTAAAGGTGAACATGATTTCCAGGGCCGGGCATGGATCCGGGTGGCACTGATGGAGAAGCGCATGTCAGAATACATCACCACGGCTCTGCGTGACACCCGGACCACCAGGTCAGACTTCCCAGGCAACTCAGACCACAGGTGCTGCATCCTCTGGCCCTCTGCCTCCCCACAGACGGTTCTATGACTCTGGAGCCATCATGCTGCGGGATGAAGCCACCATCCTCACCGGAATGCTGATCGGACTGAGCGCCATCGACTTCAGGTGGGGTCTGCCTGACGGCAGTGGTGGAGGGGCCACCTCCAACCCTGTGGCTCCTCTGCCTCAGCTTCTGTCTAAAGGGGGAAGTCCTGGACGGGAAGACCCCCGTGGTCATCGATTACACGCCCTACCTAAAGTTCACGCAGAGGTGAGCGGCTCCATGACTGCGGCGGGGCGGGGGACCGGCCGTGCCCACTGCTCCCTCTCCCAAGCTACGACTACCTGACGGACGAGGAGGAGCGGCACAGCGCCGAGAGCAGCACGAGCGAGGACAACTCGCCCGAGCACCCGTACCTCCCGCTCGTCACCGATGAGGACAGCTGGTACAGCAAGTGGCACAAGATGGAGCAGAAGTTCCGCATCGTCTACGCGCAGAAGGTGCGCGACGCCGGCGGGCCCGGGGGGCGGGCCCAGCCGCCCGGGCTGAGCCGGCGCCCCGCAGGGCTACCTGGAGGAGCTGGTGCGTCTGCGCGAGTCGCAGCTGAAGGACCTGGAGGCGGAGAACCGGCGGCTTCAGCTGCAGCTGGAGGAGGCGGCGGCGCAGAACCAGCGCGAGAAACGGGAGCTGGAAGGCGTGATCCTGGAGCTGCAGGAGCAGCTGTGAGCGCACGGCCTGCCCTAACCCCTGACCCCAGCCAGGCCTGACTCCTCCTCCCCCTCCCAGGACAGGTCTGATCCCCAGTGACCACGCCCCTCTGGCCCAGGGTTCCAAGGAGCTCACTACACCCCTGGTCAATCAATGGCCCTCACTGGGAACGCTTAATGGGGCCGAGGGCGCCAGCAACTCCAAGCTCTACCGGAGGTAAGCCCCAGCCAGGTGGGGCTTGGGCCTGACTACCGGCGCACCAGCTCTCGCTCTGCCGCAGACACAGCTTCATGAGCACGGAGCCGCTGTCAGCTGAAGCCAGTCTGAGCTCGGACTCCCAGCGCCTGGGAGAGGGCACGCGGGACGAGGAGCCCTGGGGTCCCATCGGTGAGCTCCCCCAACCCAACACCCAGTACCCCAGACGCGCGGCTAATTTGTGTATTTTTAGTAGAGACGGAGTTTCGCCAGGCTGGTCTCGAACTCCTGACCTCAAGTGATTCACCCACCTTGGCCTCCCAAAGTGCTGGGATTACAGGTGTGAGCCACTGTGCCCGGCCTCTCTCAGCCGTCGCTTGGCCTCACCTGCCCTCTCTCCCCAGGGAAGGACCCCACGCCCTCCATGCTGGGCCTCTGCGGCTCCCTGGCCTCCATTCCCAGCTGCAAGTCCCTGGCGAGCTTCAAATCCAACGAGTGCCTGGTGAGCGACAGTCCCGAGGGCAGCCCAGCACTGAGCCCCAGCTGAGGAACAGCATGGGCAGTGCCAGCCCCACCTGCCAGGGGCCATGGACACCTGCCACCTTTCTTCAACAAGAGTCCCCCAATCCAGGCTACCCTTCCAGAGAACGCTACCCACCCAGCCAGGGTTCTCTCGGGGAAGATCTCGTCTGCTCACCTTAGCTTTCTGCCTTGGCAGCACGGGCTGCGGAAGAAAGCACGCTGGGCCAGGAGGCAGGGGTGCCCAAGCCACAGGGAGCCCCTGGGGAAGCCTGCTCCATTCTTCTGGTGACCTTGGCGCTCCTTCACTCATCTCCCCTGCCCCCTCAGGAACTGGTGGCCCAGCTTCCACACCCCCACCTCCCAGTCTCTAGCCTCTCCATCTGTCTGTGTATGGCCTGGAGTCACTCCTTCCTCAGCCCCCAGGGCAAGAGAGCTCAAATAAAAACCAGAGGACTGAGGGCAGCCTTGTATGTGGGGGGCTGGGGAAGG